TTTTCCCCCTTTATTCTATTAATCCTGCCAATTACATTGATTGATTCTCAGATATTAAAAAAGCAGCTTTGCATTCCCAAGATAAGCCCCACAGGTCATGATGTATTGTCCCTTTAAATGTTGTTGAGTTTCATTTACTAAAATTTTGTTCACGACTTTTGTGTCTATGTTTATGAGTGATATTGGTCTGTAACTCTCTTTTGAAGTCTTTCACTGGTTTTGGTATCAGAGTAAATCTGGTCTCATAAAATGAATTCAGAAATATTTTTGCAATGCTCATTTTATGCCTTGCAGAACTTTGAGAAATATTACGCATAAAGTGTAACATGACGGGTGTCATTCAAATATATGTCTCAAATATAAAATAATCAGTTTTTGCCTTGTTCTTTCTTTTCCTAATTTCCGTAACAAACATGTCCTATTCGTCTTCACATCTAGTTTGAAGTTAGCTGAATTAGTGAGTGATTTATAATCACAGATTTCAGAAAATTAGAGCTAAGTGATTTTAGGGACTGTTGTCACTATATATCTAGGGGGGGAAACTGAGGCCTTTAGAAGTTGCCACGCTCTTCCAGTACAGAGTACCTTCCCACGCTTTACAGATTCCCACCATGTAACATTCATTAAAAGCCTTTATGGGTAGGAAATGAATAAGGTACCTGCTGTGTATATATTTACATTATAAAGTTTACGTATTCATTCTTACTCTTTTTCCTTCCTATGAAGACACACACTGTTCTTATTCTTACAATCTCAAAGAGAGAGCAGCGAAACAATGAAACTTCAGGATTGTGTGGCCTGGAGGCTACTAGTTGAACTGGGCATGCTCAGTCGCCAGGCAGATTTTTTTCGGTGAAGTGGAAACTACAACAGCGCGTACCGCGCGCGGAGGTGGGCGTGCCCTCGTGGAATTTAGAACGTTGCCTCAGCCAATGGGGCCTCGCGGCCGGCTGGCGGGGCTCCTCATTGGAGCAGCAGGGAGGCGAGCAGAGGGCCCCCAGAGGGAGCCGCGGAGGTGCAGGTCGAAGAGGCCGGGCTACGTCGTGCCCTGCGCGTGAGCAGCTGCAGAGGCAGAGGCAGCATCCAGCGGCGGCGCCAGCAGTTCCAGTCCGTTGCTTTACTTTTTGCTTCACCGACATAGTCATTATGCCGAAGAGAAAGGTAAGTCTTACCAAAAAAAGATTTCAAAAGCCAAATACAATTCACTGAAATATTTTCTTTCTAGTCTCCAGAGAATACAGAGGGCAAAGATGGATCCAAAGTAACTAAACAGGAGGTAAGTATATCTTTGACATCCTATATTTAATTAAAATATGTATATTTTCCCATTCCCTTTGTAGCCCACAAGACGGTCTGCCAGATTGTCAGCGGTAAGTACCTTAGAACCACTTCAGTGTTAGTTCAGTATTTGTGTAATTTAAATTATCTTTGCAGAAACCTGCTCCACCAAAACCTGAACCCAAACCAAGAAAAACATCTGCTAAGGTAAGAAGTGCTGTTTCCCACTTTTGGCTTTTTTCTCTTTCACTGTGCTTTGATCCTCTGTTAGAAAGAACCTGGAGCAAAGATTAGCAGAGGTGCTAAAGGGAAGAAGGAGGAAAAGCAGGAAGCTGGAAAGGAAGGTACTGCACCATCTGAAAATGGTGAAACTAAAGCTGAAGAGGTACTTTCCATAAATACCTCCCACTGATTGAATCAGTGTCTTTAAAGAAATTTCTCAATCCTTCAGCCGGTGATAGCACGTTCTTAATGTCTCTTTTTATTGCCTGTAATGTTATTGCAGATCCACATCTCTCGCTCAACTGTTAATGTCTCAACCTCCAGAGGCACCCCACCCAGCACACTGTCAGTAAAGGGGCAGATTGAAACAGTGAGAGTTAAGGGTACAGTAGAAAATTCTGCATGTTTGCAGTGACTAGAATCAGATAGTAGTGTGGTGGTTTTTTTTTTTAATCATTATGAAGAGTGGGAGCTTGCAGGTAAGGCTTCTGTGGTGGTTTGAAAAGCAGAAAGCAATAAATGAAACAAAGTGTTTGTGTAATATATTCCTGCCTTGTCTTCTTCACTCAGAGTTGAAATAGGTTTTGCAGTAAAGCTGGAAAAAAAAAAGAAAACAAATGTTCAAAACTGTGTGTGTTGGTGGGTGGAATTTCCTTTGCTTATAGTAGTTTCAGTAGTAACTATATGTTTTTTTTTCCTTTCTTTTTCACAGGCACAGAAAACTGAATCTGTAGATAACGAGGGAGAATGAATTGTCATGAAAAATTGGGGTTGATTTTATGTATCTCTTGGGACAACTTTTAAAAGCTATTTTTACCAAGTATTTTGTAAATGCTAATTTTTTAGGACTCTACTAGTTGGCATACGAAAATATATAAGGATGGACATTTTATCGTCTCATAGTCATGCTTTTTGGAAATTTACATCATCCTCAAGTAAAATAAATATCAGTTAAATATTGGAAGCTGTGTGTAAGATTGATTCAGCATTCCATGCACTTGCTTTAAAATTTAGTCCTGTGCATACTGTGGTGTTTTTACTGTGCATATTTGAATTTTTCATGCAGTTTTTCTAGAGCAATAATCAGTGGTGCTTTTGTACCTAGGTTTTATGTGATTTTAATGAAACATGGATAGTTGTGGCCACCTGCTGACTATTTGTGGTTTAAAATAAAAGGTTTACTTGTCTGCAGAATACCTGACTCTTAGTATCTTTACTGCATTTTG